CTCGCTCATGTTGATGGTGAGGGGTCCAGCAGGGGCACGGCCCCCTGGAATGTGGCATTCCCGAGAGCCCAGGAGGACCCCTAACTGTCCGCTCCTTAATGTGTGATGTCAGACGTTGTCCGCACAGAGGCCTGAGGGCTGGAGGCTGAGAACGGTTAGGCAAGCTCCACACCAGCTTCCTTGCCTTCCAGCCTGGCGGCCCCTTCTCGAACCTGTTGGGTGGCAACTCAGTTCAACCAGCTTTACCGGGTGAGGCGGGGCCTGGGGGTTCCCAAGCCTGCAGGGATGAGGCTCTGGCAGCCCACACGCTGAAGTGCACAGTTCAGGGCAGACTCTGCTGTCCGTTGTCCCTGGATGGGGGCCGAGCTGTGCCCTGCTGTCACCGGCTCTTCTGAAGCTGGTTTGGGGGACCCCGAGAGTGGCCTCAGTCCTCACATGCATCCTGGTGGAGAGCAGGGATGCCTCATGATGGGGATAACGAGGATAACGACACTTCTGGAAGGGACGTTTCTCCCCCGTGTGCAGCTGGGTGGTGGCCGATGCCATGGCCCCTGGCAGGCTGCTGTGGCCTCCTGGGCTCCATAAGGTGGGCTGCAGCCCTTCTGTGACCAAGGCGTGTGCTGGCCATGCCGTGTGGCTGTGTGCCCCCCTGCACATGCCCTGCCCCGCTGTCCTGAGATGCTGGCGAGGGCGAGGGTGTTCGCACAGAGCAAAGCATGCCTTACTGAAGAAGTCTCCAGAAGCCTGTGACCAGGTCAAAGTGGCTGGGTGCGGGCTGGCCTTGTCCAGCCCCCTGGGGGTCTCTGCTGTCTCTTCTACTTGCCAGGTGCCAGGGCTGGGCCTCTGGGGCATCCCCAGGACCCCCAGCCCCCGGCCAGGCTGGGAGGGCTGGGAGCAGCTTTCCTCTGGAGGGCAGCGGACTTCCACTTCCGTCTGCCTCTTGGGGCCTCCTGGGCTGGGCGAATCAGAAAGCAGGTCACCAGGGACTGTCCCCCTGTGGGAGGACTGGCGGGACTGTGGAGTTAAGCAGAACCCATCAGGAAGTGCACAGGCGTCCGGCGTGCTCCTCCCTCCCTGCAGCCCCGGGCAGCATCTCCCAGAGGCTCCGCGGCCCAGGCTCCTGGTGTGTCTGCAGTGCAGGTGGCTCCTGGAAGACCCTCAGGTGGGTGGGTCTGGTGCTTTCTGAAAGGTGGCCATCGCTCTCAGCACTGCCCCACACTCCCCAGCCTGCCTGCTGAGGCCATGTCGGACTACGAGAACGATGACGAGTGCTGGAGCGTCCTGGAGGGCTTCCGGGTGACGCTCACCTCGGTCATCGACCCCTCACGCATCACACCTTACCTGCGGCAGTGCAAGGTCCTGAACCCCGATGATGAGGAGCAGGTGCTCAGCGACCCCAACCTGGTCATCCGCAAACGGAAAGTGGGTCAGTGTTGCCCCGCGGGCCCCAGGCCCCAACCCGCCCCCAGTTAGGCCTCTCTGGCCCGCAGGTGTGCTCCTGGACATCCTGCAGCGGACCGGCCACAAGGGCTACGTGGCCTTCCTCGAGAGCCTGGAGCTCTACTACCCGCAGCTGTACAAGAAGGTCACAGGCAAGGAGCCGGCCCGCGTCTTCTCCATGATCATCGGTGAGTGACGGGGGAGGCGGGGCCGACAGGGGACGGCACCATCTGACACTGGCCTGGCCCACAGACGCGTCCGGGGAGTCAGGCCTGACTCAGCTGCTGATGACTGAGGTCATGAAGCTGCAGAAGAAGGTGCAGGACCTGACCGCGCTGCTGAGCTCCAAAGATGACTTCATCAAGGAGCTGCGGGTGAAGGACAGCCTGCTGCGCAAGCACCAGGAGCGTGTGCAGAGGCTCAAGGAGGAGTGCGAGGCCGGCAGCCGCGAGCTCAAGCGCTGCAAGGAGGAGAACTACGACCTGGCCATGCGCCTGGCGCACCAGAGTGAGGAGAAGGGCGCCGCGCTCATGCGGAACCGTGACCTGCAGCTGGAGGTGCGCCCGCTGCCCCCGGGAAACCAGGCCACGGGGACAGCCAGGCTCACTGGACCTTCTGCAGATTGACCAGCTCAAGCACAGCCTCATGAAGGCCGAGGACGACTGCAAGGTGGAGCGCAAGCACACGCTGAAGCTCAGGCACGCCATGGAGCAGCGGCCCAGCCAGGAGCTGCTGTGGGAGCTGCAGCAGGAGAAGGCCCTGCTCCAGGCCCGGGTGCAGGAGCTGGAGGCCTCCGTCCAGGTGGGGCCGTAGGCAGGGCAGGTGCAGCCCAGCCAGCCAGGCCATTGCCTTTTGCCCCCTTCAGGAGGGGAAGCTGGACAGGAGCAGCCCCTACATCCAGGTACTGGAGGAGGACTGGCGGCAGGCGCTGCGGGACCACCAGGAGCAGGCCAACACCATCTTCTCCCTGCGCAAGGACCTCCGCCAGGGCGAGGCCCGACGCCTCCGGGTAGGAGGGCAGGCGGGGAGACATGGCCCCTGGCCTGTGGGGGCTGAGCTGCCGCCCCCTGCAGTGCATGGAGGAGAAGGAGATGTTCGAGCTGCAGTGCCTGGCACTACGTAAGGACTCCAAGATGTACAAGGACCGCATCGAGGCCATCCTGCTGCAGATGGAGGAGGTCGCCATTGAGCGGGACCAGGTGGGCACTCGCAGGGGCAGGACAAAGCACCCCACTGAGGGTCGGCCTTGTGCTGTCCCGTCAGGCCATAGCCACGCGGGAGGAGCTGCACGCACAGCACGCCCGGGGCCTGCAGGAGAAGGACGCGCTGCGCAAGCAGGTGCGGGAGCTGGGCGAGAAGGCGGATGAGCTGCAGCTGCAGGTGTTCCAGTGTGAGGCGCAGCTACTGGCCGTGGAGGGCAGGCTCAGGCGGCAGCAGCTGGAGACGCTCGTCCTGGTGGGCCTGGGGCCTGCGGCAGGGAGGGGAGCCAGCCCACCCACCCCATTTTCTATGACCACAGAGCTCCGACCTGGAAGATGGCTCACCCAGGAGGTCCCAGGAGGTGAGTGAGACCCCAGCCAGCACGAGGCTGGCGCCTAATGGGACATCTTGACTCTCTTTGGAAGCTCTCACTCCCCCAGGACCTGGAGGACACCCAGCTCTCAGACAAAGGTGAGGTGGGGACAGCAGTACACCCAGAGGCCGCAGGTCCCACAGGCACGACTCTCCTTTCCAGGCTGCCTTGCCGGCGGGGGGAGCCCGAAACAGCCCTTTGCAGCTCTGCACCAGGAGCAGGTTTTGCGGAACCCCCATGTAAGGCTTCCCCGGGGTGGGGTCCTCCCAGCCGGCCGGAGCCCGAGCCTTCCCCCTTCTCCAGGACGCAGGCCTGAGCAGCGGGGAGCCGCCCGAGAAGGAGCGGCGGCGCCTCAAAGAGAGTTTTGAGAACTACCGCAGGTAGGCGGGCGGCCCCCAGGCTTCTCCAAAACCCGGGTCGCGCCTGAGACACCTGTCTTCACAGGAAGCGCGCCCTCAGGAAGATGCAGAAAGGATGGCGGCAGGGGGAGGAGGACCGGGAGAACACCACGGGCAGCGACAACACCGACACTGAGGGCTCCTAGCCGCAGCAGCGCAGGCCCCGACCAGGGCACACCCACCGGCCCGGCCTCCTGCCACCCGGGGGTGCCGACGCCCTGGGGCGCAGACTTCCCCGAGCCGTCGCTGACTTGGCCTGGAACGAGGAATCTGGTGCCCTGAAAGGCCCAGCCGGACTGCCGGGCATTGGGGCCGTTTGTTAAGCGGCACTCATTTTGCGGAGGCCATGCGGGTGCTCACCACCCCCATGCACACGCCATCTGTGTAACTTCAGGATCTGTTCTGTTTCACCATGTAACACACAATACATGCATGCATTGTATTAGTGTTAGAAAACACAGCTGCGTAAATAAACAGCACGGGTGACCCGCATTCCCGCTCGGACACTCGCGCGCAGCCCCGCG